GAACCCAGTCCACCACCATTCCCCGGGCCCAGGTTTAAACAAGGCCTTTAGAGGAAACATCCCGCTGCCTCATTCCCTCTCACAAGAAAAAATAATAATAATAATAAAGGTTGCTTTATATCTTCGGGAGTGAGAGGGAACTCCCGCAACCCCCTACCCCTCACCCCTTCGCCTGGTGGGCCTCTCCTTCCTTCTTCCCTCCCAAGCACCTTCCCAAGCCGAGGCAGCCGACTTGACGCCCCAGACCTGGCAGATGGGTGGAAACCTTGGGCTACTCGGCAAAAGGAGAGACGTGGAGGCCTAAGGACCTCTGGTATAGGTCGTGGGGGATGGAGAATGGGAGATGGGGAGGAAGGCTGGAAAAGGGGGAGCCGGCTCCGTGTCGCTACCGGACGCTATAAAACCCTTGGAGTCTGCAGAGGTTCCGCAGCCTCGTTGCTAGGAGATCAGGGGTTCTAGAACTAAAGACAGAGGAATTTCCTAGCGCGCCCCGTTTGCTCCTCCAGCCTCCCCTCCGTACCCCTCCAGGTGCCTCCTTGAGGGCAGTGACCCCAAGCGCCAGACGCTTGAGAAGCTTGGGAGGATGACGTAGGGTGGAGCCTGCGACCTAATCCTCCCATCACAAGGGGCACGCGAAAAGCAACCCATCTGCAGGGCGCTCTGGAGCCTCTCTAGCCGCCTAGAGCCTGCGAGAGCAAAGGCGGCTGGAGACTTAGGGGGCGGGGAGTAAAGTGAGGACTGCACCAAATCTCCTGGCCTCTTGGGGACGCAAAGACTCAGGAGGAGGAATTTTATCGCCTTATCTTTGCCTCCAGGAAGTCATACCCTCCACAAAAGGAAAGCAGAGATTTTTATTCGGTCTTCTCTTTTACCCTTTCCTTTTCCGTTTCTAACTTTGCTTGACGTTAATGGTTCCTTCCTCCCTCTCCTCCTCTGCGCTTTGGTACGAGCCAAGGGAGAGGGGCGGAGGGAGGAAAAGGGAAAGGAAGCCGACAGGCCTTAAAGGGGCCGCAACTATTTTTTTAAGCCACTTTTTCCTCTCTCCAATTTTGCAACGACGGGCGCGGAGGAGGAGGTTCCCGGAAGCCACGCGCAGCTGGAGCAGCGGCGACCGCAGCTGGAGGCCCGGAGCGCCTGCGGGGCTGGCAGAGGCGAGGGAGGTTGCGGGTAGGAAGGGCGGACTGCGCGCGCCCCCTGCGTCCCGCGCACCTCGGGGCCGGTCCATGCTCCCGACGGCTGCGGGCTTCAGCATCTGGGGCCAGGTTGGGGCGGCGGGGTCCAGGGCGCAGGTGGTGCGGCCGATGCGCCGGGCCGGAGGCTGAGGCCGCGCTGCGGGGCTGGGACAGCACTGGCATCTCCAGAGCAGGCCCGGGGCAGCAAGGGAGGCGCCGCGATGCCAGACGAAAATATCTTCCTGTTCGTGCCCAACCTCATCGGTGAGTGCTGCCCACGGCCCCGGGCCGAACGATCCTGCCCTGTCTCCCCGCGTCCCGTTCCAAGGTTATGCCCGGATTGTCTTCGCCATCATTTCTTTCTACTTCATGCCCTGCTGCCCCCTCACGGCCTCCTCCTTCTACCTGCTCAGCGGCCTGCTGGACGCTTTCGATGGACACGCTGCTCGCGCTCTTAATCAAGGTGACAGACACCCCTCTCAGCCAGCCTTGGGGCCATAACAGCCCTTGCCCACCTAATCTTCCAGGAACCCGGTTTGGGGCCATGCTGGACATGCTGACGGACCGCTGCTCCACCATGTGCCTGTTGGTCAACCTGGCCCTGCTGTACCCTGGAGCCACGCTGTTCTTCCAAATCAGCATGAGTTTGGATGTGGCCAGTCACTGGCTGCACCTCCACAGGTCTGCTGCGATTCTGGGGGCCTGGGCCACTTAACCTTGTGGGTTCCCCTGTTTTCTCCCCAAGTTCTGTGGTCCGAGGCAGTGAGAGTCACAAGATGATCGACTTGTCCGGGAATCCGGTGCTTCGGATCTACTACACCTCGAGGGTAAGCATTTCCTGCACACCCCACCCCTCAGGTTGCTAACGTGGCCTGTTTGCTGTGTGTGCAGCCTGCTCTGTTCACCTTGTGTGCTGGGAATGAGCTCTTCTACTGCCTCCTCTACCTGTTCCATTTCTCTGAGGGACCTTTAGGTAGGAGATGAGGGGCTGGGCAGGAGGATGGGGGGCCCCAAACTCCCCTGCTGCCTTCCTGCAGTTGGCTCTGTGGGACTGTTCCGGATGGGCCTCTGGGTCACTGCCCCCATCGCCTTGCTGAAGTCGCTCATCAGCGTCATCCACCTGATCACGGCCGCCCGCAACATGGCTGCCCTGGACGCAGCAGACCGCGCCAAGAAGAAGTGACGCTGGAGCCCCGGGTCCTGGCTGCCCACCTGCCCTGGGAGTCTTGCTGTGCCACACAGCTCCCCACCCCCTGCTAGGAGGTCCCAGTCTCACGCCTTCCTCATGTGTTGTTCTACCTGCTGGGATGGGGGTCAGCCTCTCTTTGGTGACGTCACGTTCTCTGGGATCCTGAGGACCCGGGCCTCAAATCAGGGAGGATACGCGGGAGGCCCCCTCCATCCAGGCGGTGCTCCTGGGGTGCCGGGACCGGGCAGTGTCACACCCTGCCTGCTCAGTCCTGGGGTCCGAGATGCTAGGGACGCTTGAGTGAGGGAGGTGGTGTGAGGGCCAGGTTTCCTGAAAGGCGGGAGTCAGACCTCCGCCCCCAGCCAGAGCAAGCTTGGGGCACCATGCCCAGGAGGGAAGAAGCCATCCACAGCCTTCCCTGTCACCGGCTCCTCTGTCCTGCCTACCCTGGTCCTGGCGGGACTTCACTATTTGACTTGGTTTCCTTTCAGATATTCTTGGCTCAGGGCCTGGGTTGAGGGAGCTTAGGGAAGGACGTCCGTCTGGGTGCTTTTCCTCCAGTTTGCTGGCTGGCTTCTCCGTCTACCCACAGTGACCTCACAGAGAGGCCCTCCTGCCACCCATGCTCATGTGGTGTCCCCACCGCCCACTTGTTTGATGTCACTGACTGTCTACATGTATTTATATTCTTGATATTTTCTACCCTCACTAGAATGTAAACTCCATGAAGGCACAGACTTTTCTTGTTCTCTTCTCTATCCCTAGAGTAAGACCAACTTGAACCTGGCATATAGTAGCTGCTTAATAAATACTCGTCTGTCAATGAGTTGGTTTCTCAGAGTGTGGTCCTTAGACCAC